GCCACAACATGCTAGAAAATAGGCCTAATCACCTTTGTAGCATTCTGGTGAGGGAACTGGGCCATCAGAGAAGCATGGATACTTTGGATCAGTCCAGTGTGCTCTGTTAATGTAACCATTCTTCCTTCTAAATCATTTGGATTTGTTCAGCAAAGTTCCCCATTCACAGGCCATCTAGGAGGGGAAAAGAGACATGTACGAAAATAATAATAATAATAATGATACTAGGTAGAAGATAATAAGTTTCCCCAAATATGAAGTGTCAGGGACATTCACAGGTGGGAAATATGACATCGGGTTGGAGTAGAACATCAGGCAAAGCTCCATTCATCTCCAGACCACTCAGCTCTTTTCCCAAGCAGAGTAGCAGTTATTAGTGCACTGGGATAAATTAAACACTGACTTTTGATTGTATTATTACTATAAAAATATATTAGTTATTCCTTTCAATGTATGATTTCCACAAATTCTGAAATGTAAGCTCATTACATCTTGGAGCCAAAGATTGCTCTGCTGGAGCATCTTCCCCATCAGGCAATGGAAATCAGTTTGGGGAGAAGAGGTTGTTCTGTCTTATTCTATTTAGGCATGTGTTCTCTCAGTCACTTCTAGCCACATGGGTCTGCTACCTACCATGGTAGAGATTATCTAGGGCATTGGAGGAAAATTAGAGAAAATCTCTGTTCCTCAGCAGGCTTTTGGGCAGCAAGTGAGGAAGTAAGATAACGCAGTTCAAGCGCGGGCATGCCTGCGCGCATGCGCGCGCGCTCGCGCGGACACACATACACACACACGCGCGCGCGCGCGCGCGCGCGCACACACACACACACACACACAGAGCTGCTTTGTCCGCTGTGAGGTTGGAGGTTTGGGGACTCTGTGCCCACTAAGCTACTTTCTATTTCAAGTGCCTGTATGTCTGAGGCTGGGTTTGAAGCCTCCAGCGTGTTTGGAGTTAATCCCCATTAGGTTGGACTCCGCCCCTTTCTCCCAAAGGTAAAGCAAGGTTTTCAGGCATCACTGCAAAGGGCAGCTAGTATTCCCATCCTTGTCTAACAAGCTGTAAGGAGAAGTTGTTTCTGAGATCTGAGCCTGAAGAGAGGGAACAAGTCAGTCAGCCTTCGTGGTCAGAAGGTAAATATGCAACTTGGGCCAAATGCAATTCACTGAAAACAACTTTGCTCCTGATCCTCTTCAGATATTGCCTCCTTCCAAGCTACCAGGCCAGGAAGTCCATTCAGCTGGAAGCCGGGACAGCAACCTTGTTTTCATTTAGGCTCCTTTCCTGCCACTTGTTCCACGATGTATGTCAAGAGTTAAAAGCTGTCTGATCCGGCTGTATTTGAATTGGCAGAGCAGACCCTAATTCAGTTATCTGGTTCCTCCATTGCAGCCTAAAGACCATAGAACTCTAAATCAGGCAGAAGGAAGGGAAGGTGGGAAAAGTACTGAAAAGCAAAATCCCACAGGGATCCAAATGGTCCTCGAGAGAATAATCTTATCCAGAAGCAATGACCAAGTGGCACATAATTGAGCCCCAGGACTGGCCAACCAGATGAAAAATAGGCCAGTGGAGCCTACATGGTAACTTACTGCATTTGGTGCTGTGATCCAACTCATCTCCCCATCCCTGCAGAGAAACCTGTGACCATGAGGAGCAGCCTGACCATGGTGGGAACCCTCTGGGCCTTCCTGTCCCTTGTTACTGCTGTGACCAGTTCTACCAGTTACTTCCTACCTTACTGGCTCTTTGGATCCCAGATGGGGAAGCCAGTGTCATTCAGCACATTCCGGAGGTGCAACTACCCTGTGCGGGGAGAGGGACACAGTCTGATCATGGTGGAAGAATGTGGGCGCTATGCCAGCTTCAATGCCATCCCAAGCCTGGCCTGGCAGATGTGCACAGTGGTGACAGGTGCCGGCTGTGCTCTGCTGCTCCTGGTGGCACTAGCTGCTGTCCTGGGTTGCTGCATGGAGGAGCTCATCTCCAGAATGATGGGACGTTGCATGGGAGCAGCGCAGTTTGTTGGAGGTAAGACTGTGCTTCTGGGATTGGGTAGGTTGTTTTTCTGTCTGTGTGTATGCTTTCTTTCTAGGGCTGCTGATAAGCTCAGGCTGTGCCTTATACCCTTTAGGATGGAATAGCCCGGAGATAATGCAAACATGTGGGAATGTCTCCAATCAATTTCAGTTAGGTAAGGTGGCCTGGGCAGATGGCAGTGATGGTCCAATCCTCATTCTCTGTCCCTGTTCTCACAGGTACCTGTCGGCTTGGCTGGGCCTATTACTGTGCTGGAGGTGGAGCAGCTGCAGCCATGTTGATCTGCACCTGGCTCTCTTGCTTTGCTGGAAGAAACCCCAAGCCTGTCATATTGGTGGAGAGCATCATGAGGAATACCAATTCTTATGCTATGGAGCTTGACCATTGCCTCAAACCTTGAGCTTTGAAAGAAGATTGGAGAGGGTGGGAAAGGGGAGGAGGGAGCCCTGAAAAGAGGTACTAAGGATTAGGCCATTTGTCATCTGACTGTCATTAGCATAGCCTAGTGTTTGCATGCTTTTTAAACTAATTGTCGTTCATTTTCACTTATCTTTAAGCCAGTAGGTCACTGGCTGTTTATAAAATTCATCAGAGGAAACATTCTCAGACATTTACCCAACTGGCAAGTCGTGCTAACCCGAAGACCCAAAGTACCCCTTTATGCAAAATAGGATCCAAAGCTAAGGCTGGGTAAGAATAGTTGTGCAGGGAGGGAGCACGAGATGGGCAGAGCTGGTTCCTACCACTCCATTCACACAGTTCATCAGTTCATTCCCAAGTATTTATTGTCACCCCCAAACATCTCTGGAGTACTACTGCTCAATTTTTGTGTCGTTATCAGGAGTATACCTTGGCTCTTCCTTTTTTTCTCCTGCTTCCCCCCGCACCTTGTGGGGAAGCTTCAGGGGAGCGGGGGAGGGTGATTCCCAGTGGTGGGGAAAACATTAATCAAGGATACTTGCATTTAGCCTGGAGCCCCTTCCTCATTATGCTTTAGAATATTCATAGGAGTTCCATTTGTATTCTGGCTGGGTGATGAGCAAAAAAAATATATAGTAGCAAATATTCTCTCATCCTTTAGAGATAAAGAAATGGTGTTCATCAAATGTACTGAGAATAGACTAGCATTTGTGGGGCACTCAATAAATTTAAATTCATGGTGACAGTGACAAGGATGTTTCTGCTAGATACTTATTGAAATTTC